CCGGCCTATTCTTCTAACATACTTGAGAGGGTGAGGGAATGATTGCAGCTTTGCTGAGGGTATCCAAGGCCTGTTCATGGTAGAAGCAAAACAACCTCAACAAACAAAACCAAACAAACCCAACAAAGAATGTGAATGTTACTTTCTTAATTTTCTGATTCTGTCCCTATTCCCTGAAGGAAGCCCTTGGACCAGCTGGAGCACCTTTCCTGAAGTCAACTATACCAGACACCAGAAAATACACGTGACTCCAAGGGAATCTTCAGGCAGACCATCGTCCCCTCCCACTTTATTCCCTTCGACAGTCTGCCCACTGTTTCCTTGTTGTTTTTGGTTGGTCTGTTTGTTTTGGGTCCCCCCAGCCGCCCCTCCCCTCCCCCACACTCATCTCCTGCCTCCCCAGCTCCAGGAAGCTATACACAAACTGGAGCATTTGGAGCTAACTTGGTGGGATGATGTGGCTTCTGGCAGCTCCCACAATATGACACCAGTGAAAATACAAACCAAATGTTCCTTGTGTTCTAGGGTGTGAAGTCTTCATCGCCCTTTTCTTTGAGAGCAGAGAGCACAAAAGAACTAGACATTTGGTGGTTTCTGTCCTGGCTCTGCCTTTTAATAGCTGGGTGACATCTCTGAATCCAATTCTTTATAAAATAATAATTGTAGGTCCGGGCGTGGTGGCTCACACCTGTAATCCCAGCACTTTGAGAGGCTGAGGTGGGCAGATCACGAAGTCAGGAGATCAAGGCCATCCTAGCTAACACGGTGAAATCCCATCTCCACTGAAAATACAAAAAATTAGCTGGGCGTGGTGGTGGGTGCCTGTAGGCCCAGCTACTTGGGAGGCTGAGGCAGGAGACTGGCGTGAACCCGGGAGGTGGAGATTGCAGTGAGCCGAGATCACGCCACTGCACTCCAGCCTGGGCAACAGAGTGAGACTCTGTCTCAAAACAAAACAAAACAAAACAAAAGTAAAAGAATAATTGTCTTACCCACTTTATACAGGTGGTGTCGGTGTTAAAGTCATTTATTGAGAGCCTACCATATGCTAGATTGTGTGTATTGAAGTACCTCCTCTACTAAGCCAAGAGCACCTCAAAGGCAAGACCATTTCCTATTCCCATCTGTGACAGGTAGTAGAATCTGACTGGCTGAGCTTGGAGCTGGACTCTGCACCTTGCTAGCTCTGTGTCCCTGGGCAAGTTACTAACTTCTCACCTGGAAAGTGGAGATCAGGACACCACCTCCCCTCTAGAATTCTTGTGAGACCTAAATAAGATAACACACATAGCACAGGGCTTGCAGGGCACACCATGAATGTTAGCAATTGTTCTGACTGTATTTATGAGATCAGTGCCTGGCGCACATCTGTTTTTTGAAATACGGTAAACAGTAAATGCTCAACAAATGGTAGTTCTTTTTCATAAGCTTTCTTTAAATAGTCTTGCAGTTCACATGTGACAGATCATGGTGGTATGTTCCACTGGGACTGATCCCAAGAAATGAAGATGAGGTTTTCTAGAGTTTAACTCTGAAAGTTCCCTTCAAACAAGTTTCTTCATTTGGTAGCTGCACACCGACGGGGGAGTGGGTGACGGAATTTGGACCAACTCATTCAGTGTCTTAGGGTATTAGTGTGTTCATGTAGTCATTTGCCTCAGCTAAGCCCAACCTCCATGATCTTTAGCCATGCTGAGCTGGAGAGAAAGCAGTACCCGAGAATGTTCATGGAGCTTGCTGCCTGAACATGGACCCTACACATGCACCTGCTAGGGGAGGAGAGTGATGGTGTGTGTGTATGTGTGTATTGTGGGAAGTGGTGAGGTGGTAATACAGCTAGGAGAGCAAGATAAAGAACATGATGACTCAGGGGTCCTTTATTTTACGTGGCATTTCCAAAATGTGGCTTCTGATGACACAACTGCCCCACATTCCCAGCCCGTCTCAGGTATACCTCAGGCTTTCCCTTCTTCCCATTGGCTTTTTCTTTTTTACTTAGAGAGATATTTATTAAGATCGAAATCCACTAAAGAAAACACAAAAAGTAGCAAGAAACCACTTTAGTGAGAGGACTTTTTGGGAGAGTGTATGTGATAGTTAATACTGAGTGTCAACTTGATTGGATTGAAGGATACAAAGTATTGATCCTGGGTGTGTCTGTGAGGGTGTTGCCAAAAGAGATTAACATTTGAGTCAGTGGGCTGGGGAAGGCAGATCCACCCTTAATCTGGTGGGCACAATCTAATCAGCTGCCAGCGAATATAAAGCAGGCAGAAAAACGTGAAAAGGAGAGACTGGCCTAGCCTCCCAGCCTACCTCTTTCTCCCGTGCTGGATGCTTTCTGCCCTCGAACATCAGACTCCAAGTTCTTCACTTTTGGGACTCAGACTGGCTCTCCTTGCTCAGCAGCTTGCAGACAGCCTATTGTGGGACTTTGTGATCATCTAAGTTAATACTTAATAAAGTTCCCTTTATATCTATCCTATTAGTTCTGTCCCTCTAGAGAACCCTGACTAACACAGTGTATGTATGGTTTTATTTTTTATTGCTTCCAATATTTTCTAGACCTGCTCAATGTGGTGTTGGAGAGCTCAGTTTGGCCCTGGCAAGACACCAATGCAGGCTCTTGGTTCTCTGGGCTCCTTGTTTTTCTTCTGGGCCCAGGAACCTTTAGTGTTAGTGACATGGAGCTGGTGGGCTTGGCTGTTGGATTTAACTACTCTCTTCATATGTTCTCTGAAGGACTTTTCAGATATTGAGGTGAATCTTTAACCTTCTAAATTCTTCAGGTAGCTTGGCTGGTCACCAGCCTTGCCTTCCAGAACATGTAAGGCCTGAATATTTTAGTCTCTGCAGGGGTAGATGGAGTCACAGGAGGAGGAATTGACGAGCTAGCTGGGTTTTCAGGTTTTCAGTGTAAATCCAGGAACATGGGCCCTGGGGCCAGGCAGTGTTAGAGATGATTTAGTCTAACCTTTTCATTTTACAAACATAGAAGCCGAGCCCAGAGGGGTTAAATGACTTGCTTTTGTTCACACTGCTGGGAGCAGCACCACGGCTGGGATGCAGGCCGTTGTGACTTCTGCTTTGAGGTTCTTTCTATTCTCTGCTCACACACCTAGACTTGATGAGGTAGAAATGAAACTCTGGCTTCTTAATCAATTCATAAGCATTACCTACTCCTCTTACCTTTTTTAAAATGGCATTTGCCTCCTCTTTATTTTGTTCAAGTTTCTTCTTCTTCTCCTCTTCCATGTAATATGTGTGCATGGAAGCAAAGTATATCATATGCCAAAGAACTTAAGTTAAATATTATCATTTCCCCTGACCACTCACTAAAGGCAATCTTCTCTAAATTGTTTTTTGTTTGGTTTTGTTTTTGTTTTTGGAAGTTACTGCTAAACTCAATAACATGCTTCTGTCTTTGTTTCTTTATTTGTTAGCTGTTGTAACATCTCTTAAGTCTCTGCCTTGAAAGATGCAGATTCAGCTCAGTTGTCCTGTGCCTCCTCTACCTCTGCCTTCTCTCATTACTTTATTCCATTATTGCTTTCGCTATTGGCTGTACACTTAAACCTTCCCTTTGTGGCCCATCAACTTTCCATCGTTTTGCGTAAGATGGAGTTCTAAGCTCTCTTAGGATCCTTTTCTTGCCCTCCTCTCTTCTACATTTCCACCTTTGGCATCTGCATAGTTACTTCCACATTGTTAAGTGATTTTCCTCTGTATTTTGTCCTGCAACCTCAATGATATCTTCTGTGCTTTTGGTTAACTCTAACAGTGAAAAATGAGTAAATTGCATTCATAATTATGACTATGCAATTCGTGTTTGTTGCTTGACCAAATCATGTGTTAGGATCCTTCTCTGGGGGACCTGAGGTCGTAACTCAAGGGCCTCTCAAAGAAGAATATTCCTAACGTCAATGTCGAATTGGTTAACTTTTTAAAAAACTTCATTGGTTGCTTAAAATTGTTTGACCAAGGTTGATAACTCTGTCTGTCTCTCCTAAAAAGGTTTCTGTCAACCTTTCCTCTTTCTCCTATCTCCCTCCCATCCTTTACTTCACAGTGAAATAGTCAAGTACCACTGAGTTTTCTTAGACTTAGGAGCTGTCAGAATTTAAGGGTCTAGTCTGTGAGAGGAGCTCAGTCAATGGTGAGATCGAATCTTTGGACCTCCTTTGGACCACCGGAATGAAATCACACGTTCCCTACAATAACAAGAGAAGCTGTTATTTTGCAAAATCGATGGATATTGCTAATGAGTTTAAATTTTCTTTGTCTTTATTTATTTTTGGTCTTTTCTTCACAAAGGAGAATGTCAGCATAATAGCTGCTGTTTGATTGATGAATCCTGTTGTGACTGATAATAATGATTCTGATGCTTTGTGTTGAACCAAAATAATAAAAAGCCCGAGGGTACTTATAATATGCCTAGCTGAGTTTTGAATCATGGACATCTGAAGGCTTTACATAATATGACACTAGAAACAGCTGGTGAAGGAAAAGCCTGGAAGATCTCAAAAATTATCCCAGTTCTAAAGCGTGATACCTGCTGTTCTAAACTGCCATTTGGATGCTTGACTCGCATATGATGCAAAATATTGAAATAGATAATTTACCAAGCTTGCAATTTCTCATGCTGAAGAAAATATGCAATTAGGAAATGCCCAACATAGATTTAGAAAAGAGTCATTGCAACAACTCAAGTGGTTGATGTTAAACCATAATTTTCCCCAGATAATGGATTGCCACAGGAGCTGAATCCACTTGGCTGGATCCTCCACCTGTCACAAGTTTTCACCCCCTGCTCTCTGTCTGTTTGTGGGTTCTAGATGGGAGAAGAGAAACACAGGGTGGCAGGAGATAAGCACTGGCTTTCCAGATTTGTCTTAAGTCTTGGCAAAATTTATACAACGGATTATAACATATATTCTCTGCAATTCATGTCTTTTTGAAATAGTAATTTTCTTTCTGATGTGATCGGGTGTTTGGAGTGGTTGGTGATGAAGTAGATGCATATCTTTATGGCATTATAACCTGGAGGCAGAGGAAGCCCTGAAATGTGGTGAGTATCCACCATTCTAGACCATTTGCAGGTTTCCTTCCTCCCTTTCCCTCTGATCCTTCAGATTTATGAGGAATCCAAGATGAATTTGGAGCAGGAGAGGCCGTTTGTCTGCAGTGCCCCAGGCTGCTCCCAGGTGAGTGTGCGGATCCTCCCTGCTCTGACATGCTCCCCTCCCTTTTTTTTTATTCGTCCGACAGCGCTTCCCAACAGAGGACCATCTGATGATTCATAGGCACAAACATGAAATGACTTTGAAGTTTCCTTCAATAAAAACAGACAATATGTTATCAGGTAAGGAGCCATCAGGAAAAGAAGCTTTGGGTCCCATTTATGAGCTCTCCGACTCTGTTTTCAGATCAAACTCCGACCCCAACGAGATTCCTGAAGAACTGCGAGGAGGTGGGCCTCTTCAGCGAGCTGGACTGCTCCCTGGAGCACGAGTTCAGGAAGGCTCAGGAAGAGGAGAGCAGCAAGCGGGTAGGTTTGCTTGGATGGCCGCCTTGAGAGGTCCTGACCTTTCCCCTGTGTCTTCTCTGGGCAGAATATCTCGATGCATAATGCAGTTGGTGGGGCCATGACGGGGCCCGGAACTCACCAGCTTAGCAGCGCTCGGCTGCCCAACCATGACACCAACGTTGTGATTCAGCAAGCCATGCCGTCGCCTCAGTCCAGCTCTGTCATCACTCAGGCACCTTCCACCAACCGCCAGATCGGGTAAGGAGCCCTCCTTGGCTGCCCCTGGGTCCATCATGTTTGTTTGTTTTTTTCTTTGTCCCAGGCCTGTCCCAGGCTCTCTATCTTCTCTGCTACATCTCCACAACAGACAGAGACAGCCCATGCCAGCCTCCATGCCTGGGACCCTGCCCAACCCTACAATGCCAGGATCTTCCGCCGTCTTGATGCCAGTAAGTGTTTCTGTGTGTCTCACAATAGCTTGGACTTCTAATTCTTTTCTTTCCTTTCTCTTAGATGGAGCGACAAATGTCAGTGAACTCCAGCATCATGGGGATGCAAGGTCCAAATCTCAGCAACCCCTGTGCTTCTCCCCAGGTCCAGCCAATGCATTCAGAAGCCAAAATGGTAAGTAACAGTTATAATCACCCTTTCATTATTGTTCTCTCTCCTCCCTTTTGTTCTGTTTCAGAGGTTGAAGGCTGCATTGACTCACCACCCTGCTGCCATGTCAAATGGGAACATGAACACCATGGGACACATGATGGAGATGATGGGCTCCCGGCAGGACCAGACGCCACACCATCACATGCACTCGCACCCGCATCAGCACCAGACACTGCCACCCCATCACCCTTACCCACACCAGCACCAGCACCCAGCACACCATCCTCACCCTCAACCCCATCACCAGCAGAACCATCCACATCACCACTCCCATTCCCACCTTCATGCACACCCAGCACATCACCAGACCTCGCCACATCCGCCCCTGCACACCGGCAACCAAGCACAGGTAGACCTTTTCCGTGATCTCTTTCCCCTTCTCCCCATCACCTCCTCCCTCTCTGGCCCAGCAGGTTTCACCAGCAACACAACAGATGCAGCCAACCCAGACAATACAGCCACCCCAGCCCACAGGGGGGCGCCGGCGAAGGGTGGTAGACGAGGATCCGGACGAGAGGCGGCGGAAATTTCTGGAACGGAACCGGGCAGCTGCCACCCGCTGCAGACAGAAGAGGAAGGTCTGGGTGATGTCATTGGAAAAGAAAGCAGAAGAACTCACCCAGACAAACATGCAGCTTCAGGTGCAGCCCACGGTGTCTTTCCCCGCGACTCACTCAACATGGTTTTAATACATATCTCTTTTAGAATGAAGTGTCTATGTTGAAAAATGAGGTGGCCCAGCTGAAACAGTTGTTGTTAACACATAAAGACTGCCCAATAACAGCCATGCAGAAAGAATCACAAGGATATCTAAGTAAGTCGCCGACTTTTTCACTTTTCTTTAGTTGTGTGTGTGTTGTCTTTTTTTTTCTCCCTAGGTCCAGAGAGTAGCCCTCCTGCTAGTCCTGTCCCAGCTTGCTCCCAGCAACAAGTCATCCAGCATAATACCATCACTACTTCCTCATCGGTCAGCGAGGTGGTAGGAAGCTCCACCCTCAGCCAGCTCACCACTCACAGAACAGACCTGAATCCGATTCTTTAAAATGCACCATCAGACCTGGCCTCCAAGAAGAGCTGTAGCGTACCATGCGTCCTTTCTTTTAAGGGCATTTTTAGAATTAACTCAGACCTGGAAGACTCCTCAGTTCTTCAAAGACTGGCTTTCATTTTTATAGTTATTATGGAAATGTTGTCTTTTATACTTAGTTATATAAGAAAAAAGGGAGTTATGCAATTAATATCTATCAGCTTGGGAAACGCTTTGGTGCTTTTCTCCAGTTTTCTGGTACCAGTTACTTGTTTATAAACTGAACCTTTTCTGTATATAGCCATGGTTTCATTCTTATCAGTCCAACCCTTTGCCTGAAACATTGAATCTTGTTAAACCACAGCTTTTAGCTAAAATGAGGTATACCTAGATGTCAAGTAAGACAGATCCAAGGTAACTGGGTAGGAAATCTTTTGACATCTTAACTCATGTTGAGTTTGTGCTGTGGTGTCACCAGAATTCCAGATAAACACACAGCCTTTCCCATACCTTTTTTTTTCTTACTATAAAATATTATAAGATCCATTGATGTCCAAATAATACCACCAAGCATCTCTTCACCTCTCCTCCTCTTGGTCCACTTGCTAATGCCCAGTTTTCTTCTCCATTTCCACTTTTTCTTAGGCTCCCTATTTACTATTCATTTTGACTTCCTTCTGTTTTATTTTTTTCCCTTTAGCATTGCATGTGAATAAGAAAATAATGTTTAAAGAAAAAAAAAAAAAAGCAAACCTCCAAAACGTGGACCTAACCATTGCTTCACTTACACTTCACCCACAGCTGGAGTTCATTCAACTCTTGCTTTTCACAAAATAGTAACCAGGAGATGTTTAATGTGCCTGATTTAATGTTTTTAATAATCACAGCAAATGAAAGGTGGTTTAGTTATAAGTGAAGCATGGTTGAATACCAGCTGGGGAGACACTAGGGAAGGGAGCTTTGTAAGCCTTGATTGCGAAAGTCCAAATTTTGATGTGGGGCTATAACATGACACCCTTGGATTGCGACTGGTTTTATACGGCCTGCCTATAACGTTGAAAATCCATGTACTACATAATAATTCAGAAGGGCTCTATTCACTACACAGATTACATTGTTCAATCATCAGCTGCTAATAGCCTAAGATTTATTTTTTTTTTTTTCTTAAGCCTATGGAACCGGCTTTGCTGTTCTGGGGGGTGAAAATAGACTAACTACTGGAGAAACAAAGAGAGAAAGAAAACCCAGTGTTTCCATAGGGGCACTTTTAGCCTTCCCACAACAGTTAAGCACTCTTTGACTGCTGAAGGAACCCCATGGATGAGGTGCAGGCTACTTCACTCTTTTTTTTTCTTTTTTGAGACAGAGTCTCACCTATTGCCCAGACTGAAGTGCAGTGGTGCGATCATGGATCACTGCAGCAGCATCCTCCGAGTTCAAGCTATCCTTCCACCTCCGCCTCCTGAGTAGCTGGGACCACAGGTTCACATAACCATGCCTGGCTAATTTATTTTTACTTTTATTTTAAAATAAAAGATGAGGTCTGTCTTATGTTGCCCAGGCTGGTCTCAAACTATCCTACTTCTTCCTCCCAAAGTGTTGGGATTATAGGTGTGAGCCACTGCACCCAGCCTACTTCACTCTTCTGAATTATTCTGATTTATTTTCAACAACTTTTGTGAACTTGCCCGTGATACAAAGCAGATAGTCCCTGAACCACAGTCGTGCCTCCTTGAAACAAGCCATTCTACTGTGCTAATGTTTTAATATCACATCTCACAAATAACAGGGGTGAATGTTTCTCTCTAGCAATCTAGGCAGGTGCTGGTGTTTCATCTCCATTTGAATGCTTGACCTCTTAATGTGTGTGTGTGTGTGTGTGTGTGTGTGTGTGTTCATGGGTTTTAAAAGAACAGTATTTTACAAAAGGTGTAGCTTTTATAAGAGTGCAGAAAAGGGAAGGATGTGTTTTTTTCTCTCACTATAGTATAAGAATCTATTTTGGAGAAAAAAAGAAAATATGAGGGTCTCGAAGCATGATTTTTATATAACTAGTTTCAGTTTTATCTAATAACTTACTTTTTAAATCAATATTTATCAACAATCTTTCCTTGTATGCAGTGCTTTCAAAAGATGGTTTTGAGTGTCCAGTGAAACTTATGACTTGGATATATGGTTGAAGAATCAAAACAAAAGCAAAAAAAAAAAGCAAAAAAAGAAAAGAGAAAAAAAGAAAAAATGCAAATGGAATAATTTTCTATTATATTTTAGACAAACATATCATTTTCGAGTATTTTAAATACTGAATTCATAGTTGTTGTTTTTTAAATTCCAACAGTAACAGCTGAATGGTTTAATCTGACTGGCTTCCTAAGAAATGTTTAAGACTCAGCTTTAAAAAGAAGTTAACATTCATATCTCTGTTTTGAAATCAAAAATCATATTTCAAAATTCTTTCCTAGGACCATCTATGTGTCTCCCCTCCCCTCCACAAAAAGGAGAAAGAGTGCATTAAAATGTTTAGTTGGGTTTTTTAATTTTTAATTTTTATGTTATGTTTTGCTTTGTTTTAAGTAAACAAAAATTTTTCTTTCTTTACTGCATGCATAGCACTTAATAAAATGGATTTTTAAAAAATCCACTAGTAATATCAGAATGTCCAGGGAGTGACTGTCACTACAATGATGGTTTAGTTTACTTCTGTTCCACCTTTTGATTGAAATATTTAGTTGTTAGGCTGAAAGCCTCGGCAGTTAAGAACTTGCCTGAGTTTTCTTCGTTCAGCAACTTGACAGTTTGACTGATGTGCATTATATATAGCTCAATTATGTCTGTTTTTTATGCTAAGTAGGAAAACCAACCACACACATTAGCAAACCGGCCTCAACATATAATTAGAATAAACTGTCTTCTTGTTCTACTCAGGGCCTTTAGGTGTGTTCATTCACGGTATGGAAATACAGTAAATGAAAGATTCCAACTAGTTGTCAGTGCTTCTTGAAATTCCAAACAGAAAGATACATTGGTCAAATCCAACACTTGGCTTATCAATATTAAGTCTTTTACCTAAAGGCCCAGCCGTCACCAGACAACAGAATAATCAATCTGCCTGAAAATCCCTCCTCCTTGTCCTACACTTTTTGCCTGTTTGGGAGAATATCTTTGTACTCCATTCTCCTCCCTCAGCCAGTTACTGGGTCACCCATCCATGTGTTCATGAATCAATCATCACGGCCTGCAGAGCACCTGTCCTAAGGAGGGAAAATCCTGTCACACTGCCTCTCCCCATTCGTGTGTGGTTTTCTTGATCGGTGAGATCTGTCTCTGAAGTCACTGCCAGCCTCCCTGGGAACGTCTATAGTGCCTCCCCTGCCTTATGTGATGGGAGTTAACAACTCAGATAAGTACACCTGAGAGCATTTCTATCAGGTAAACTGTCACTTAAATGGAGGTGTCCACATCTTAATTGTTTCTCCTTGACACATTTCTCAATCCACGAAGCCAGGAGAGGTAGAGTGAAAATCCCAGCCATGGATGAATGTACTAATTTGAAAGCCAAGTGTTAAGTCGGATGTTTTCCCGTTACACTACTACTCAGCCCTCTCCTGCGGCCACATCAACGGATGCAAGTCACAGTCTTAACACAGCCTGTGGGAGACAAGCAGTTTGTGTGCTCACAGTATATATTATAGTAATTAGGGTGACTTAGAGCAAATACTCTTCAGATCCTATGTAGTCAGTGAAACAAAATGGAGAGCGTATTCTGATAGAAGGACGTCGACGGTGAATGTTCTGGTGGTTGTTGCCTGTTAAGTAAACTTTAGTGTGTAAGTTGAGTTTGTCATTAAAATCATAAACCAGCTGCGGTAACAGACAAGCCTTTGGCTGGGGAGTTTTAAGCCTCGGTAACTGCTATAAAACTAGCCATCCAGTTAGGATAGAATGTGTTTCTTTCTGGTTAAAAAAAGGAAAAACCATCTAAGAAAATATATATGTATGTATGTGTGTATACAGTGGAATTCAAAGGACCAAAGCAAAATTTGAACAGGAATCTATTAATTTAGAATTTTATAAGATATTTATTAATAAATGTTATTTTTAAACATTCCATTTGAACAGTATTCTGTAGGATCTACTTGTTTTTAAAGTGTTAGTCCATAATAAACTACTATAGTTATGTGTATTTTCATTTTTCAGGGTTTCAAATGGCTATTCTCCATCATTTGGTGGAAATGTTTGCTTAGATCTCTGTGCATAGACATTTCAAGGATTTTTATTGCTCTGTGAGTTATTTTTTAATCAACATTCTGAACAGTTTTTTTTAAACATTTATTTCTGTGTGTTCATTTTTAAAGTAAGCTCTTTCATTTAGGAAGCAGAGTTCAGCTAAAGGGAATCAGTAACTCTAACTGGAACAGCTTTCTTGTAGAAGTGTAAAAACAGCTTCATCTCTGCCTCTCTCCACCCCACCCCAATTTCCTAGAAAGCCTTGCACTATTCAGCTCCCTTAGTGCTTTTTGTCCCTTCCCGAACAATATGCAGTAGCTTTAAGCCATTCAAGCTCCATTATGCAGTATATCTGAGAAGGGAAAGGAAACAACCCATTTAAATTTGAATAAAACCGTGCCTATGCGAACAGTAGCAATTTAGAATCTCTTTTCTGCTTTTAAAATAATTTATATTTAAAAATTGCACTTTAGCTTTTTGATCCCTTTGTATTTCTCTTATTCTCTTTCTAACCTCTTCTCTGTCCTCAAACTTGCCTTTGCTCTCCTTTACAATACCCCCCACCCCTCCTCCAAGGCTCTGAGCGGCATCATTTAAAATACTTTACAGATATTTGCACCAGGTACATTTATGTGCGTCCATTGGTAGCACAGCTGAGACCTGTGTCTCACATCAGCCTAGGTGAAGCCTACTACAAGAATGCCAAGGAGAAGAGCCAGTACACTATATGGTTTATACTCTTTATCCCTTTATTCATAGCATGTTTTTTAAAAATGTTATATTATGCAACAGATGTGAGGCAGCAGCTAAGCTATACTTAAGAATTTTCTCTCACCTTCCAAACCAAAGTGTCCTGAATAAGCCAGGAGACTTATTCTTTTGTGCACCCTGGTGCACATCTGACTGTTGTCCTAGCCATAGACTCTCTGAGGCCACTGAAAGAACAGTGGCCCTATCGATTTCATTCCTAGGTCTCAAAAATACAATGTTGCCTTGTAACATAATTAGGGACAGCACCTCTATTTCACAATTATAATCTAAGGTAGGATAAGACGACACAGCAGCAATAAACTTACAAGTAAAATTCAATACCAAAACAAACACAAAGAAATTTAAAAAACAAAAAACCTAGCTCATCATGTTGTGAAAATGAAAAAGTGAATGTCCATTCAAAATATTTTACTATTTCTTGTGGAGTTTTTCAGTGATGTAATGCTTGTAGCCAAATTGCTTAAAGAGTGTTTATATATTTTTTTCCTTATAAATTGTCTATTTTTTAAAAAAGCTATTTAACCACAGCTGAAGTGGGGGGTAAGGCCAAATTGCCAACACTTGTTAAAAGATTAATACTCTTAAGTGGCACTCTGATACCTTTCCAACTTGTCATCAGAAAGGAATCAATAATTACCAACTGTTGTATTTAGACCAACTTACAATATCTAGCTCATTAGAAGCCAGGATCTAGAAAGCTCCTTCTAAGCCATTTAAGATATTCTTACATTGAGCTTCATATTATAGAACTTTATAGGATTGGATATTTTACAATAGAATAATTTAGCCTCAGGACTGAGAATGTGGAAGCTGAATAAATTAGCTTTAAATACATCATTAAAATCTTATGCACAATAAGCTCATTAGATTCTAGTTTTCTCCTTTAGAATACCAATGCCACAGACACTACAGGAGATAATGAAAGGTATCAGTTGTGTTGAGTGGAGGGAGTTTAAGAGAAAGGACCCTTCCCAACCAGCAGCCAGTAGAAAATACAACCTACTCACCTTTTTCCCTTCTAAGTTCTGCTAAATCACATCTGCCTCATAGAGAAAGGAATGTTGCCTTTGAGAACTGTCTTGGAGAACAGATAAGCTTGAAATGTTCTCTCTAGAGAGGACATAGGGTTTGGGATCCTCTGAAAAGGCCCAGAAAAATAGCTCAGTTCAAATACAATGTTCTAGGACAATTGGAATATAAATATTGTCCAAAAATATAATTAAAAGAAAAAAGTTTAGCACTGTGTAAAGTAAGTGTTAACTGAGGAAGTCCCAAAAAGGTGCTGTCACTTTAAGTTCTGGACTTGGGGTTCTTTGTATTTGTAAACAGCAAAGCATTTGTGTTTGTTTGTCTATTTGTAAAGCAACCACCTTCCTTATTGGAAGGAGAAAAAAAGGGGTACATACATGTAAATACTTGCTGCAGCATTTAATATGTTTAATTTTGTGTTAAGCTTTTTGTTGCATCGTGAACACATTTATTGTTACCAATGGACAATGAGTTCATTAAGACTGTTCAACTAGGTCAGATTTTTACATCTCTTTCTAGCAAGAAGAGACAAGATTTTGTGCATTTGTACAAATGTTAATATCACTGCAATTCCAATATAATAAAGCACTCAAATGCAAATAATATATGTCACCTTTGTATGATGAAATTTGGGG